GAGACGGAGTTGCGCTCTGTTGCCCCGGCTGGAGTGCGGTGGTGCGATCTCGGCTCGCTGCAAGCTCTGCCTCCCAGGTTCCAGCAATTCTCCAGCCTTGGCCTCCCCAGTAGCTGAGATCACAGGCGTGCACCACCACACCCAGCTTTTTTTTGTGTTTTTAGTGGAGACAGGATTTCGCCATGTTGGCCAGGTTGGAGATTTTATTTTTCTTAAGTCTCACTCTGTCCAGCTGGAGTGCAGCAGTGTGATCTGGGTGACTGTAGCCTCTGCCTCCGGGGTTCAAGCCATCCTCCCACCTGAGCCTCAGAGTTGCTGGGATTACAGGCGTGAACCACCGCTTCCCACTAGGTTTTTGTATTTTTAGTAGAGGTTGGGTTTCACCATGTTGGCCAGGCTTTGGTATCCGTGTATCCTACACCTGCTCTCCGTGCCACATGCGCCCGCAGGTTACGCCAAGGAGGCCCTGAATCTGGCGCAGATGCAGGAGCAGACGCTGCAGTTGGAGCAACAGTCCAAGCTCAAAGTGAGTGGGGCCGGTGTGGGCGAGGAGGCCGGGGCGCACATGGGGTTCAGGCGTGGAGATTGGTGGGGCTGCTACTGGTGGGTAGGGCCAGGGGCGTGTACATGGGCAGCAGTGGGGCCAGGGCCGAGCTTGGGCGCCTCATTTCACAGAGGGAAACAAGGGGAGGTGAGAGACGCTGCCGCAGAGCCGCCCGAGAGGGAGGGTCAGTGTTGGTGAGGGCGTCTGGTCGTCCTGAGGGAGGGCCGGTGTTGGTGAGGGCATCTGGTCGTCCTGAGGGAGGGGGTCTTCTTCACATTCTCACCTCATTTCTTTTCACTCAGCAGGATTTTTTATTTTATTTTATTTTATTTTATTTTATTTTATTTTATTTATTTTGAAACGGAGTCTCACTCTTGCCTAGGCTGGAGTGCAATGGCGCAATCTCGGCTCACTGCAACCTCCGCCTCCCGGGTTCAAGCGATTCATCTGCCTCAGCCTCTGGAGTAGCTGGGATTACAGGCACGCGCCACCACGCCTGGCTAATGTTGTATTTTAGTAGAGACGGGGTTTCTCCATGTTGGTCAGGCTGGTCTCTAACTCCCGACCTCAGGTGATCCACCCGCCTCGGCCTCTCAAACTGCTGGGATTACAGGCACGCGCCACCACGCCTGGCCTATTTTATTTTATTTTGAGACAGAGTGTCACTCTGTCCCCCAGTCTGGCGTGCAATGGTTTGATCTCGGCTCACTGCAACCTCCACCTCCCGGGTTCAACCTCCTGCCTCAGCCTTCCGAGCAGCTGGGACTACAGGAGCCTGCCACCACATCTGGCGAATTTTTGTATTTTTAGTAGAGAAGGGGGTTCAGCATGTTGTCCAGGTTGGTCTTGAACTCCTGACCTCAGGTGATCCAGCCACTTTGGCCTCACAAAGTGCTGGGATTATAGGCAAGAGCGATGGCGCCCGGCCCACTCAGCAGGATTCCTAGAATGGGCACGAGCTCTGCCCTCATCACAGTCCAAAAGTGAGCACCTGCCTGGAGCTGCCCAGAAACAGCCTTGTGGGGTGGGGTTGGTGTCTGACCTCCCTCCCCGGGGGCCTTCGCAGGCTTCTCTGCTGGTGCTTCTGTGCCTGTGGGTCTGGATTCCTCCAGGGCCTGATCCTGGGTGCAGATGCAGCTGGAAGCCCTGAACCTGCTGCACACACTAGTCTGGGCACGGAGTCTCTGCCGTGCCGGAGCTGTGCAGACACAGGAGCGGCTGTCAGGCAGTGCCAGCCCTGAGCAAGTGCCAGCTGGTGAGTGCTGTGCTCTGCAGGAGTATGAGGCCGCCGTGGAGCAGCTCAAGAGCGAGCAGATCCGGGCGCAGGCTGAGGAGAGGAGGAAGACCCTGAGCGAGGAGACCCGGCAGCACCAGGCCGTAAGAGCGCAAGAGGCCGCGAGGGAGGCCGCAGATGTGTCTTTGCCGCCCTCTTCTCCCCCAGAGGGCCCAGTATCAAGACAAGCTGGCCCGGCAGCGCTACGAGGACCAACTGAAGCAGCAGGTGAGCTCAGCCTCCCCTGCGAGGCGCCTGCGGGCTTTTCTCTTTTTCTGCGGCTTCTTCTCAGCAACTTCTCAATGAGGAGAATTTACGGAAGCAGGAGGAGTCCGTGCAGAAGCAGGAAGCCATGCGGCGAGGTAGGCTGTCTGCTCTCCTGGCTGGGGCGGAGTGGTGCTGAGCTGCCCTGCCTCTCTGGGGCAGCCACCGTGGAGCGGGAGATGGAGCTGCGGCACAAGAATGAGATGCTGCGAGTGGAGACCGAGGCCCGGGCGCGCGCCAAGGCCGAGCGGGAGAATGCAGACATCATCCGCGAGCAGATCCGCCTGAAGGCGTCCGAGCACCGTCAGACCGTCTTGGAGTCCATCAGGTGAGCACTGCCCAGGCCCGGGCCGGCCACAGCCTTCCTGGTCACACCACTGCTTTCCCCGCAGGACGGCTGGCACCTTGTTTGGGGAAGGATTCCGTGCCTTTGTGACAGACCGGGACAAAGTGACAGCCACGGTAAACATATTCATAAAACAGGGCTGGCAGGTGCCGGTGCGCCAGTGCGGTGTCTCTGCTGCAGGTGGCTGGGCTGACGCTGCTGGCTGTCGGGGTCTACTCAGCCAAGAATGCGACAGCCGTCACTGGCCGCTTCATCGAGGCTCGGCTGGGGAAGCCGTCCCTAGTGAGGGAGACGTCCCGCATCACGGTGCTGGAGGCGCTGCGGCACCCCATCCAGGTAGCGGCGCAGGCCTGGCCCTCCCTGAGTGCACCCAATGGTGCTTCCCCTTCCCCTCCGGCAGGTCAGCCGGCGGCTCCTCAGTCGACCCCAGGACGTGCTGGAGGGTGTTGTGCTTAGTGTAAGTCGGTGTGCCTGGGACCGGGGAGGTGCTGTCTCCCCCAAACCCCCGTCTTCCCCGGCAGCCCAGCCTGGAAGCACGGGTGCGCGACATCGCCATAGCAACCAGGAACACCAAGAAGAACCGGGGCCTGTACAGGCACATCCTGCTGTATGGGCCACCAGGCACCGGGAAGACGCTGTTTGCCAAGGTGAGAGCGCCTGGCTGAACAGGTGGGCCAGGCTGTTCTGTCTCCCCTCACTCTTCTTGTCCAGAAACTCGCCCTGCACTCAGGCATGGACTACGCCATCATGACAGGCGGGGACGTGGCCCCCATGGGGCGGGAAGGCGTGACCGCCATGCACAAGCTCTTTGACTGGGCCAATACCAGCCGGCGCGGGTGAGACGTCCCCACAGCATGCACCAGGCCCTCTCGCCTTGCTTGGCCTCTCTCTCGTTCACAGCCTCCTGCTCTTCATGGATGAAGCAGACGCCTTCCTTCGGAAGCGAGCCACTGTGAGTGTCACTAAGCCTCTGTCTGGCCACAGTGGTGCCTAAGGCTGGAACCTTCTCTCTGCAGGAGGAGATAAGCAAGGACCTCAGAGCCACACTGAACGCCTTCCTGTACCACATGGGCCAACACAGCAACAAGTGAGGGAGCCCCTCGGGTCCTGAGCCCCCGGCCAGCGTTTCCTTCCCCATCCCTGTCCTACAGATTCATGCTGGTCCTGGCCAGCAATCTGCCTGAGCAGTTCGACTGTGCCATCAACAGCCGCATTGACGTGATGGTCCACTTCGACCTGCCGCAGCAGGAGGAGCGGGAGCGCCTGGTGAGACTGCATTTTGACAACTGTGTTCTTAAGCCGGCCACAGAAGGAAAACGGTGAGTGTCCCGCCTCACCCGGCCCCCAATCCTTGGCTGCCTCACTTGGGAACTCCTTCCCCAGGCGCCTGAAGCTGGCCCAGTTTGACTACGGGAGGAAGTGCTCGGAGGTCGCTCGGCTGACGGAGGGCATGTCGGGCCGGGAGATCGCTCAGCTGGCCGTGTCCTGGCAGGTGAGTCAGGCTCCGGCACGTCCACCCAGACGCGGCCTCCCTCAGCTCCCTCTCTCTTCACTAGGCCACGGCATATGCCTCCAAGGACGGGGTCCTCACTGAGGCCATGATGGACGCCTGTGTGCAAGATGCTGTCCAGCAGTACCGACAGAAGATGCGCTGGCTGAAGGCGGAGGGGCCTGGGCGCGGGGTCGAGCACCCCCTATCCGGAGTCCAAGGCGAGACCCTCACCTCATGGAGCCTGGCCACGGACCCCTCCTACCCCTGCCTTGCCGGCCCCTGCACATTTAGGATATGCTCCTGGATGGGGACTGGGCTGTGCCCAGGGCCTCTGTCCCCCAGGATGTCTTGTGGTGGCGGTCGGCCGTTCTGCCCCCCAGGGCACCCCCTGTTGTAGGCACTGGCTAGGGAGGGGCAGGCCTCCTTCCTGCCCCTCGAGACACTCTTGGGAGATGCATTTTCCGTCTGGCTCACAGGGGGAGGGTGAGGCTTTGTACCCCAGCCCCTGCCCAGGCCACTGTGAGGGTGGGTGCTGGCTGAGCCCCTGGGGCAGAAGGAGTGGGGCAGGCGGGGTCTTTGTTCTCGGCTCCCACAGCAGAGCCAGGTGAGGGGGGGCCTGCCAGGACTAGACAGAAGTGGGGCGGCCTGAACCCTGCTTCCAGCCATGGCCAGGGGCCACGGAACCCGGCAGGGGTGTCTGAGGCCGCCCTGTCAGCTGGCCGGTCCAAGCCTGTGGCTGGAGCTGGTGTGTGTTTATCTAATAAAGTCCCACAGGTGCCTCACCGCCGTGTCTCTCTATTGACTGACACTGCTCGGGGTTTCAGGGGCGCCCTAGCGTCCTCCTGGGGTCAAAGGTGACATAAGAGGCAGAGGCTGGAGCTTTCTGGAGAATTTACTGATCACAGAGCGGTGTGCTTCACATCAGCCTCGCGCCACATCCGAGTTGGGGTCTGAATGCTGCCCGGGACTGCCGCCTGCGCCCCACCAGCCCCTCCCTCCTGAAGGAGGGGCACCCCGAGAAGAATGAGGCTGCAGAGTGATGTGGGGGCCAGCGGTGACTTCATGACCACACTGCGCCCAGGTGTAAGAGGGCACGCTTCTGCCCAGGCATCGTCCATGGAAGACACGCAGTCGGCCACTGCAGCCTCGGTCCTGGGTGCCCTGGGGCTGGGTCACTGGGGGCCACAGGCCACACTGGGAGACCACAGTCCTGGCATGCCATGCAGCTCCCTGTCCCCAGAGGTCTGCTCAGATGCAGAGAGCTCAGGAACCACACTCGCTGCCTGAATTCTGGGAGCAGAGCGTGGTACCCACTGCCTGGCTGGGGCCTACTCTGGGACTGCAGCCCCTGTCCCCGCTGGCCCAGGCTTCCGGAGGCAGCTGCGTCCCTGTCTTGGCTCAAGGTCAGGCCGGAGGCCAGGCTGTCCACCTGCATCTGGAACCTGCACAGTCACTCCTCCAGGTCCTCGCTGCTGGAGGACTCTCAGACAGGAAACCTTTGCTTTGGGGGCAGGGTGGGGTGCAGGGGTGGTTGGGGGAATCACAGCAACGAGACAGCACAGTGCCATGGCGCAGAGCCTCATATTGGTCGATGAAACAATGCTTTCTGAACTTTGTGTCCTTAGGAAGGGTGTAGGCTGTTGGTTGAAGTAGGAAACAGAAGAGGAGCCTGGGCACGCAACGGTCCCATCGGAGAGCAGACCCCTCGGAGCTGCAGTGCTTGGAGGGGGGCGGTCTACCTCTGCTCGCTCTCTCCATTTCTCTCTCTACCTCTGCTCGCTCTCTCCATTTCTCTCTTTTTCCTTTTAGAGATGGGTTCTTACTCTGAGCCCAGGCTGGAGTGCAGTGGTGTGATTATAGCTCACTGCAGCCTCGACCTCCCAGGCTCAAGTGATCCTCCTGCCTCAGCCTGTCCAGTAGCCATACCCTACTAGGCCCTAATTAGCCCCAGAGGCGTGCACCACCACGCCCGCTAATGCTAAAAATTTGTTGTAGAGACCGAGTCTTGCTATAATGCCCAGGCTGGTCTCCAACTCTTGGCCTCAGGAGATCCTCCCGCCTCTACAGGATGAGCCACCAAGCCTGGCCTCAATTCCTCTTTAAAGGAATTGCCTAAATCTTAAACCAGCAATCAATACTTTGTATTTAAAATTAAGCCAGGTTAGACTGGGCTAGGTGGCTCACGCCTGTAATCCCAGCACTTTGGGAGGCCAAGGCGGGTGAATCATGAGGTCAGGAGTTTGAGACCATCCTGGCTAACGTGGCAAAACCCCGTCTCTACTAAAAATACAAAAAAATTAGCCGGCATGGTGGTAGGTGACTGTAATCCCAGCTACTCGGGAGGCTGAGGCAGGAGACTCGCTTGGACCTGGGAGGGAGAGGTTGCAGTGAGCCGAGATCACGCCACTGCACTCCGGCCTGGGCAACAGAACTGTTTAAAAAAAAAAAAAAAAGCCCTGA